CCCAGCAGACCTCAACCTCTCTTCAAACCCAGACCCCTTCATAGGCCCTGCTGTCATCCCTGCACTCTTAGATTTAGCCTTTATTTCGTGTTTGACCTCTTGCTTTCCCCAAATACCCCTTGGGCTGTCTTTCCCCAAATCTGCTGAAGCTTGTGATGCACTTGCTCCACGGTATAGCAGCTTCACATCCATCCTTTCCTGACTCGGGCCTGACTTCCCTTTCAAGACCGTCTTTTCCACATCTTCCAGTCTCCAGTACTCAGACTCCAGCTTCGGCTTTCGAGTGTTTCTAGTCAGGAGCTCCACTCTCTTCCCAATTACCATGAGCCCGTTCCAAGGTCCCCAGGTTTTCTCTCGCAGCATCGGCACCCCCTTGCAGCCCCGCTCCAGTGGCGACCGTTCGCGGACCCCGGCCTCGCTTGGGGCGCCCTGGCCGCGGGACTTGTGGAGCTCCCTAGTCCTCCTAGGCTGCTTACCCCGCCGCTCCCTCCCGTCCAAGAGCGGAAACCTAAACAGACCCCCCTTCTCCACAGACATTGTCCCCTGCCCTCGCCCCTGGTCCACCACCCACATCCCCACCACTGCTTCCCATTCCCTGTCCCCACCCTGCCACCCTCACCCTCTTCCCCTTCCCCTTCCCCTTCCCCACTGCCTGGTGGGCGCCAAACTGGGCGAGTGCGCACGCGCAGGCCGCACGTGGCCGTTGGAAGGAGGGGCCCGGAACGGCGGCACGGGGTTGTTGTGGGGGTCAGTCCCCCGGGGACTGGAGGGAGACGCGGCACGCGGCCTCTGCGACCCTATGAACTCTGACCCCAGCTCCCACACTGTCGCCTATCACCGGCCCACTCTCCGTGCCGCGTGTCCCTTAAAAGCTGGGGCCTGGGACAGGAACGACAGACAATGCAGCCAATGGCGTCACGCGCGGTGCCCCGCTACCCAATCGAAAGGCGTGGCTGAGGGAAACGCGGTGGGAACCGCCCCCGACTCCAGGCGACTCCTTGGCCGGGCGGGGGAGAGCGTCCCCGTCAGCTGAGAGCATCCTCACTCGGTCAGTTCCTCGGGCGAGTTACGGGGACGACCTGCGGGAGCACGCGGGCAGTGGCCGGACGCTGAAGCCCAGGAGAGCGATGGAGACGTATGCGGAGGTTGGGAAGGAGGGCAAGGTAGAGAAAGGATGAAGACCCCCACCCCAGCCCAGCCAGGCCAGAGACCTCCCCTCCTCCGCAGCCTTCCTGTGCATCGGTGGATCTGCAGGGAGACAGCTCCTTACAGGTGGAGATTTCTGACGCAGTGAGTGAGCGGGACAAGGTGAAATTCACTGTTCAAACAAAGGTGAGGCAGTGCGGGGCACGAGGAAAGGTCCTGAGAGGACCTCAGTTGGCCTTCCCGCTTCCAGAGCTGCCTCCCTCACTTCGCCCAGACCGAGTTCTCAGTCGTGCGGCAGCACGAGGAGTTCATCTGGCTGCATGATGCCTACGTGGAGAATGAGGAGTACGCCGGCCTCATCGTGAGGAGGGGCTGGGCAGGGGCTGGGAGGGAAGGCCTCCCAGCTCCGTCCCTCCTTTGAGCAGATCCCCCCAGCCCCTCCGAGGCCAGACTTTGAGGCTTCGAGGGAAAAGCTACAGAAATTGGGCGAGGGGGACAGCTCTGTCACTCGGGAAGAGTTTGCCAAGATGAAGCAGGAGCTGGAAGCGTGAGTGCCCCCTCCTTTCCCTGCCATCCCCAGGAGGGCCGGTGAGCTGCTGCCACTCTCGCAGGGAGTACCTGGCCATCTTTAAGAAGACAGTTGCGATGCACGAAGTCTTTCTGCAGCGCCTGGCGGCCCACCCCACCCTGCGTCGAGACCACAACTTCTTTGTGTTTTTGGAATATGGACAGGATGTGAGCTGGGCCGAATCCCTGGGGTCACCCTTCCCCAGCATCATACCCTCCCTGTGTGCCTCAGCTGAGTGTCCGGGGGAAGAACAGGAAGGAGCTCCTCGGAGGGTTTCTGAGGAATATTGTGAAGTCCGCGGATGAAGCCCTCATCACGGGCATGTCAGGGCTCAAGGTAACCCCTGGTGCTCCTCTCCGGATTCAACCAGTGTAAATGGGGTCCTGCCTGGCTCCCTTAGGAGGTGGATGACTTCTTTGAGCATGAGAGGACCTTCCTGTTGGAGTATCACACCCGTATCCGAGATGCCTGCCTGCGGGCCGACCGCGTCATGCGCGCCCACAAGTGTACGCAGGGCCCAAGGGGTCCTGGATCCCCCTAGGGGCTCTGATGGGGGCTGTTCCCCAACAGGCCTGGCAGACGATTATATCCCTATCTCAGCTGCGCTGAGCAGTCTGGGAACACAGGAAGTCAACCAGCTAAGGACGTGAGGACTCCCCCCACCCCTACCCTCTCCCTCCTACCCTAACTCCCTCCCTACTGCTTCCTAGGAGCTTCCTCAAATTGGCAGAGCTCTTTGAACGGCTGAGGGTGAGTACTGCCTTCTGTGCTCAAAGGCTTTCCTCCCTTCCCAGTGCCCACCTTTCTGATGCAGAAGCTGGAGGGCCGGGTGGCTTCCGATGAGGACCTGAAGCTGTCAGACATGCTGAGGTACTACATGCGTGACTCACAGGCAGCCAAGGTGAGAGGCAGCCCCAGCGCAGCGCTCAGGCCGGGCAGCAGTGACCCTGTGCCCATGGTCCTAGGACCTGCTGTACCGGCGGCTGCGGGCACTGGCCGACTACGAGAATGCCAACAAGGCGCTGGACAAGGCGCGCACCAGGAACCGGGAGGTGCGGCCCGCCGAGAGCCACCAGCAGCTGTGCTGCCAACGCTTCGAGCGCCTCTCCGACTCCGCCAAGCAAGGTGAGCCCGCAGCCCCCAGCCCCAGCCTGGGGCGGATCCCCATGCCTCTTCCCCTCCTCTCCAGAGCTCATGGACTTCAAGTCCCGCCGGGTCTCCTCTTTTCGAAAGAATCTCATTGAGCTGGCAGAGCTGGAGCTCAAACACGCCAAGGTGAGCCCTCCCACCTCACTGGGCCCTTGTGAGGGGACTTCAAGGACCTGTTTCTCCTCTGCAGGCCAGCACCCTGATTCTCCGGAACACCCTTGTTGCCCTAAAGGGGGAGCCTTAGAGTAGCCAGAGCTCAGCCAGACCCTAATCTGGGATCTCCAGTGACCAGGGTATCCCAGACCCCTCTCTCCGGCAAGATGTCTCCTTCCCTAGCAGTGCCACTAGCCACACCCTCACTCTGCCCCACATCCTCTCAGGGAAAGCCCAAACCCCCTATCACCACCACCACAGGTGCCAGGCCCTGCAAGACACAGGGCAGCATGGGCATCATAACTGGCCACAGTCAGCAGAGCCCCAGGGACCCTGACACCTCTCCCCAGGAAGCTGAGGAACAGCCTCTACCCTCACCCATAGCCCTGAAGGAATCATAGCTCACTTGATCCCGGCCTGTTCTCCTTCGCAAATAAAAACCCTGGTTTTGTAGCAAGGAGGCCTGTTGTCCTTACTTCCCTTCCCACA